AAATCTGAACAAGTACGGGTGGTCCCTTAGGATAAGATCTTTCTTGTTTTTGCCTCTCCTCTTTTAAATACTCAATATAGGATTTGTTTTTATTTTAATTTTTGAGACAGGATCTTAACTCTTATAGTCCAGGCTGGAGTGCAGTTGTGTGATCATCAGCTGCAGCCTCCACTTACTGGTCTCAAGTGATCCTCCCACCTTAGCCTCCCAAGTAGCTGGTACTAGAGTATGCCACCAGTCCTGGGTAATTTTTAAACTTTTTGTAGAGATGGGAGTCTTGCTATGTTGCCCAGGCTGGTCTCAAAACTCCTGGCCTCAAGTGATACCCCACCTCAGCCTCCCAAAGTGCTGGGATTATAGGTGTGAGACACTGTGCCTGGCTCAATATAGGATTTTAAATCATTTCTATTTACCTGACACTTAGTCCCCAGTAAGATGATTGGATAATGACTGATGACCCAAAGTGGATTCATAGAGGATTTGCACCAGGAGGATCCCTGAGGTCATCTAAAACAGTGGCTTTCAAAACAAAACAAAATAGGTGGAACCCTTCCTTGTCTTTATGGAGAGCTCCACTATGTAGAAAAGATCAAAGACAAAGCAGGGCTGTGCAGGCTGGGTGTGTGCTGGGGTGAGAGCTGGGGGTGGGTCCATAGAGCCCAACCTTGCCCGAGAGCCCCAGGCTTCCTCTATGTGTGGTTTGGAAACCACTGATCCATCCTAACCCCTTATTTTATAGATGAAGAAACTGAGGCACAAAGGTGCTCAATGACTTACACAAGTGGCTGGATTAAAAAGATGATGATGAAACTTGTTGCCATATATCGGAATTTTTTTTTTTTTTTTTGAGACTGGGTCTTACTTTTTTGCCCAGGCTGGAGTGCAGTGGTGCAATCTTAGCTCATCGCTGTTTTAGAGCACCATTCCGCTTTTTTTTTTTATATATAAAGAAAAAGTACCTGTTCTGGAGAGCAGAAGTCTGCAAACTGTAGCCAGTTTTTTTTTTTTTTTTTTTTTTTTTTTGCCTTGAGCTAAGAATAGTTTTTATGTTTTTAAAGGGTTCTTTAAAACAACAACAAAATATAAGGACAGAGACTATATGTGCCCCGCAAAGCATAAAGTAGGATTTACCACTGCTGATATTAATGTGGAAATTTTTCTTAAAAATTAGGTTTTCTGTAAGTAACTTCAAAACAAAGATTTAAAACAAAGCCTGATTAGTTGAGCAAATTTATTAGATTGGTGCAAAAGCAATTGATGTTTTTACTATTAAAAGTAATGGCAAAACCGTAATTACTTTCTGCCCCAACCTAATATATCAAAAGCTTTTCAAACTTGTGTGTTTCAAATAACTTCTTTAAATTGCCCAATATATTTTCACTCTCCTTTTAAAATACCAGTTTTGGGTGGAGGATAAGCTGGTTAATGAAATTCTTATAATATGTGGGAATGTTGCAGCTACAGAACTGCAGACAGTTCTTAGGTGAAAAAGAAGTGGTGTTTTTATTCAAATACAAAATTAGGGCACTTAACAGTCACCCAAAAGGTCAAGAACCAGAGGAACTGATGTAGGAATAATATAAGTGGTCACTCCCAGGAAATGGCATATGAATGTTGTTTTTTCTTTTCTTTTTTTTTTTTTTTTTTTTTTTTTTGACCAGCTACCTTGGAGTTGAGCCTTATCCAAAGTAGCAGTAGAGCATGTTTCCAAACTTCAATCTTACCACTTGATGCATTTTCCAAAGTGCTATGATTTGAGTGTGTTCCCCAAAGTTCATGGGTTTGAAACAATTGCCAGTGCAACAGTGTTGAGAGATGGGGCCTTTAAGAGGTAATCAAGAGGGACTTTAAGAAGCTGTGGCTTCATAGCTGGGTTAATATTATTATCATGGGAGTGGGTTTGTTAACAAAAACCAGTTTGGCCCTCTCTTGCTCTCTCTGTCTCCAAGTGATACCTTCAACTATGTTATGATGCAGCAAGAAGGCCCTCACAAGATGCAGCCCCTTGATCTTGGACTTCCCAGCCTCCAGAACTGTGAACCCAATACATTTCAGTTCTTTACAAATTATCTGGTCGTGCGTGTTTTGTTATAGCAACATAAAATGGACTGAGACAGAAAATTGGTACTAAGAAGTGGGGCTCTTGCTGTAACAAATATTTGAAAATGTGGAAGTGGTTCTGGAACTGGGTAATGGATAGATGCTAGAAGAATTTGGAGGAGCAGGTTAGAAAAAGCCTAGGTTGTTATAAACAGAGCATTAAGGGCAATTCTGGTGAAGGCTCAGAAGAAGAGAGCTAGTGGTAAACTAAGAAACTTCTTAGAGATTAATTAAGGGCTGTGATCGGAATGTTGGTAGAAATATGGACAGTAAAGGCCATTCTGATGAGATCTCAGATAGAAAAGAGGAATTATTGGAAACTGGAGTAAAGGCCATCCTTGTTATGATGTGGCAAAGAACTTGGCCGAATTGTGTCCATACCCTCGGGCTTTTAGGAAGGCAGAATTTAAGAGCCATCAACTAGGGTATCTCTTGAGAGAAATTTCTAAGCAAAATGTTGAAGGAGCTACATGGCTTCTATTAACTTCATATAGTAAAATGAGAGGAGAGAAATGATTTAAAGATGGAATTTATAATTAAAAGGGAAACAGAAATGAGGAATTTGAAGGATTCTCAGCCTGGCCATGTAGCAGAGAATGAAAGAACATTTTCAGGAGAGGAAACCATAGATGTGGCCAAGGAACTGATTGATTGATAAGGGGATTAACATGGATAGAAGGAAACCAAAGGACGATGAGAGAATGACCCCAAAGGTACTTTGGAAATCACCAGTGCTCCCCTTCCATCACAGGCCCAGAGTGCCAAGGCCTGGGGAAAGGAAATGTCCAAAGAGAGTCCTCGGGTGCCCTTGAGACACTGGGCTTGCTGCCTAGGGCTGCTGTAAGTCTTTGCTCCCCACATTCCCGTACGGCTCATGCCCCCAGTTCACCCCAGGTGTCACAGCTTTGGAAGGTGTAAGCAGCAAATCTTGGCTATGTTCATGTGGTAGAAGTGTGCAGGTGCTCAAAATTCAAGAGCTGTGGGCATATGGCTTCCTTCATCTAGATTTCACGACCGCCTGGGGGCCCAGGCAGAGACTTTCTGAGGGGCAGAGCTGATGCAGGGAGCCCCCAACTAGGGCAATGCCTAGTGGAGCTGTAGAAGTAGGGGAGCATGCAGCTTCAGGCTGGGAAAGCTGCAGGCACAAGACCAACCCTTGGATGAACTGAACCCAGCAAAGCCATTGGGGTGGGGTTACCTGAGGCCTTGGCGGCCCAACCCCCACCCCAGTGTACAGGGGATTGGGGACATGGAGTCAAAGGAGATTATTCTGGCATCTTAAGATGTAATATTGTTTTCCCTGTTGGGTTTTGGACTTACTCAGGACCAGTTATCCCATTCTCTTGCCTATGTCTCCCTTTGGAATGAGAATGCCTATTCTATGCCTGTCCCACTATTGTATTTTGGAAGTGGATAACTTGTTTAATTTTACAGGCTTACAGCTGGAGGGAAATTTGTCTCAGGATGAATTGTACCTTGAGTCTCACCCATATCTAATTTAGATTAGACTCTGGACGTTTGGATTTTTGAGTTGATGATGAAAGAAGTTAAGACTTTTGGGGCTATTGTGATGGAATGAATATATTTCGCATGTGAGAAGGACATGAATTTTTGGAGCCAAGGGTGGAATGCTGTGGTTTGAGTGTGTCCCCCAGAATTCATATGTTGGAAACTCAATCCTCAATGCAACAGTATTGAGAGGTGGAACCTTTAAGAGGTGATTAGGTCAGGAGAGCTCTGCCCTATGAATAGATTAGTATCCTTATCTCGGGAGTGTGTTGGTTATTGGGAGAGCGATTTTTTTTTTTGAGACGGAGTTCCGCTCTTGTTGCCTGGGTTGGAGTGCAATGGCGCCATCTCAGCTCATGGCAACCTCTGCCTCCCAGGTTCAAGCGATTCTCCTGCCTCAGCCTCCCGAGTAGCTGGAATTACAGGCATGTGCCATCATGCCCAACTAATTTTGCATTTTTAGTAGAGACGGGATTTCTCCATGTTGGTCAGGCTGGTCTTGAACGCCCAACCTCAGGTGATCCACCCGCCTCAGCCTCCCAAAGGGCTGAGATTACAGGCGTGAGCTACCACACCCGGCCAAGAGAATGAGTTTTTATAAAAGTGAATTTGGCCATCTCTTGCTCTTGCTCTCTCTCAGCACAGGATGCCTTCTGTTGTCATGATGCAGCAAGAAGACACGCACTACGTGTGGCCCCAAGGGCTGCAGAACCATGAGGTAGTAGATTTCTGTTCCTTATAAATTACCCAGTCTTAAGTATTCTGTTTTAGCAACACGAAATCAGCTAAGACAAGAAGCATCCGAGTTTTATTGGGGATGGAATGAATGGCTCCTCTGGAGCATCCCTGCTGGTGACAAAGCCCTAGAAAACAGTGCTGGATTTCTTTTAGGTGAAAAATCTAGAAAAGCCCTCTTAGTGAAAACCCCAAGGGCATGCCTGAGGAATGCCTGAGAAGAAAGGAAGGTACACCTTCAGGATTCTTCAAAGAGAATTAAATGGATAAAACCACTGGACTTGAGTTGTTAAGGGAATGTTAATTTAGCTGTGGGGTATCCTGGCCCTTGGAATTACCTTAGCTTGTTGGTTGATTGCAGTTTTTGTTAATTGTTGTTGTTTTTTTGCTCTCTATTGTTGACTTCTGTGTGTACCAGAAGGTGGGCAGGGAAAATAAAAGGAGACAAGGAATAAGAATACATTTGACCACTTGATAGCAGCCCTGGCACAAAGCCTAGTAGGAGTAAAGGTTAAAACTGTTGGCCTAAATCAGTGTTTAAAGTTAACTTTGAGTTAGGGCTGTCCTTGAAATGGATTGTCCTTTGCTCTCATGGATTCTTGTGCATAACTGATAAAAAATATTCTCATACAATAAATTGCACCAATATCATTTTGTGAATGTGTTGGTGGGTTGCAGGGGGCGCGTTAGGGGAAGCTGCCTCCTTGCAGCTTTTGTTTTATACGTATTTAAGCACTAAATAAAAATCTATTTTGTCTCTTTTCCCTTGCTAAGTCTCTTGTCTCCCACGGCCCTTTTCTTTCTGGATATATGTATATTTTTAGTAAGTAAAGGACTTACTGTATGAAGTTTTTCTTTGGCAGACAGAATGATGATGACTATAATATGTTTATTACAAGGTACATCATGCCAATGCTCTTGGTGTGTGTGTGTGTGTGTGTGTGTGTGTCTACAAAGAAATGTATCATTTTATGTATAAGCTAAGATTTTGATAAGTAGTCATTTATCTATCCATAGAATGCTATTTCTTAGACTGTAGAATGCATTGTTATATGGTTAGGGCTATTGGGGGTGTTCATTTTTGTTTAGGTTCTTTGACCTAGTAAAGACTTCCTGGTGATTTCAGTAGTTTGGTAATTTATTACTGATCTTCTAAGAAGTATTGGTAATGTTAAAATGAAAACATTTATACAAAAAGAAATAAAAGTCAAGGAAGCAGATAATCAACCGATTTATCAGCCTTAGCAGACAATTTTTCTGATAACGATGTGGTAGCCATGGTAAATTTACTTCTGATTGCTTGAGGGGACAGATTCTATGTGCCTTTTGTAATAAGAGGTGCATGAAAGGGTAAGGGAGCAAGTAATCAATCCGTGGACTAACCAGTCCCATTTTGGTCTTTAGATTGGCCTTTTGGTGAGTAAATTCAAGCTATCTTTTCAACAAAAGAAAAATTTTGTTATTAATTTGCTGAAACGTGAGTAAGGATGTAAGGATGAGTATATCTTTTTGTTTGGATATCTCTAAGTAGCCCTAGTAAGGGAAGGCCTCTTTTGGTAATGTCTTTTTTTTTTTTTTTTTTTTTTGAGACAGGGTCTCACTCTGTTGCCCAGGCTGGAATGCAGTGGTGCAGTCGTGACTCACTGCAACCTCTGCTTCCTGGACTCAAGTTATCCTTCTGCTTCAGCCTCCCGAGTAGCTGGGACCACAGGCATGCACCACCACACTTGGCTAATTTTTATATTTTTGGTAGAGATGCGGTTTCACCATATTACCCAGGCTGGTCTTGAACTCCTGAGCTCAAGTGATCCGCCAGCCTTGACCTTCAAAAGTGCTGGGATTATAGGTGTGAGCCACCATGCTTGGCCTATTTTTTTAAACCTTTCATTTGAAAGAAATTTGAGTAAAATTGAGAGATAAGCAAAAATTTATTAGTCCACTCATAGTCCTTCCAGCCTCACAGGACTTAACACTGATCAGCAATGTGGTCGGTTTTATGTAATAATATCCAGCTTATTACAAAAACTACATTACAAACTGAGGCTATAGTTGAGAATCCAGAGGTGAACAAATTCAGGAAAAATGCCTCAGGCCTTCATCCAAATATACTTATATTAGTTTTCTTGGGTTGCTGTAATAAAGTATCACAAACCAGTGCTTAAACAACAGAAATTTATTGTCTCACAATTCTGGAGGCTAAAAGTCTGAGCTCAAGGTGTCCACAAGGCCACTCTCGCTCTGAAGGCGGTAGGGAAGGGTCTGTTCCAGACCTCTCGCCCAGCTTCTGGTAGTTTCTAGGCTTATGATAGCATAACTCATCTCATGGTGTTCTTCCTGTGTGCATGTGTGTCTCTGCATCCAAATTTCCCCCTTTTATAAGGACACCAGTCATACTGGATTTGAGTCCACCCCAATGACCTCATCTTCACTTGATTATCTGCAGAAGCCTATTTCCCAATAAGGTCACAGTCACATGTACTGGGGGTTAGAACTTCAATATCTTTTGAGAGAACACAATTCAACTCATGATACTAGGTATTCATTCCAAGTTTGTACACAGTTTTAATAAGCCTGGTGATTTTTATCTCAGTTTATGCATACAAAGAGTTATAAGTATAGGAGAAAGAGTCTCTGCTGAGGATATAATGGAGAACAAAAGTATTCAAAAAGACTATTAAAGTAGGAATAAGAACTTAAAATACATAGTTGCTTTGGGCCACTCAATGGAGGGACAAACTGCTGAAAAGTTCCAGTAGCTCCTGAAACACATTTATATATAACAAACATAATAACAGCATCAACATATTATGTTTGAGTGTGTGTGCACTTTTAAATCCCATCAAATTAAATTTTGAAAATATTGCGTACTTGATGGCACTTTGATAATTTTTGGTTACCTGAAAAATTATTCTTTTGTCAAGCTCCTCACATATTGTCAGATGTTCTGAATATTTGGGTTTCAACTTGGCTTTGTCACTCAGTAAGCATGCATGTTGTGTAAGCCATTAACTTTTTGGAACTTGGGTTTTTTGGTCTGTAAAATGAAAAGTTTGGTTTCCTATATAAAATTATTGTGAGGATGAAATTTGCTGATGAATATGAAAACATCTATCATAGCTCCAGATGTGTTTTCATGATTGTTCATTCATTCAACAAATGTTTATTGGGAGCCTACTGTATGCAGTGGCTTGTTCTAGAATTCATTCATTCACTTAATGCTGATTGAAAAGTACCATGATTTAGTAGTATTGGGACATCTGAGCTCAAGCACTGCCTATGTTTGGAAATCATCTAGGGGACCTTGGGCAAATCTATGGCCCTCTCTAGGCCTCTAACTAGAGACTAGTCATATAGAGTAGATTTCCAAGGCTTTTCCATCTGTAAAATAATTCATATAACAAACTTCAAGTATAATGAATAGTTTTTGATATCGTACAGATTAATTGTATTATACTGGCAAGTTACTTTATCCTCTGCGCCTTTGCTTTTGTCTTTGAAAGTGGGGTTAATAGGTCTAGTACTGTTTTCTGGTTAGTAATAGCAGTAATAATGATAGTCACCCATTATTGAGCTCTTGGCATTGTGCTAGATATTTTTATACATTCTTGCTTCTACAAACACGGTACATGTTTCTCCAAAGCATGTCGGTACCTGGAGAAACAGGTTGCATCTTTCTAGAGAATAAAGTTTCCTTGATGGCACAGCTGTTTATAGAGTGGAATGCAGAAGTCACTTGAAATGTTAAGCTAAAACTCAAAGAAAGTTGGGGCTTCTTAGAGGGGGCGGCGACTTTAATACCAAGTTCCCCTGCAGTGTTGTTCTTTCTTGGCCTTTGGGGAAACTGGTGGAAAAGTTTGCAAAACAGGCTTTTTCCCTGTTCCATGTTTGACTCACATGAGAAAAATAGCATTCTAATTTACAATTTTGAAAATAGTTCTTATTTCCATCACTGACAGATGTTACCTTTATGATTGTTCAGCCTATTCTTCCATTTCATTTATGCATTGGACAAATAATAATTGACTGCCTGCTCTGTGTTCAGTACCAACCTAAATGCCGAGGATGCAGCAGCAACCAAAATAAAGTCCTCCCTCGGAGCTTGTATTCTAAAAAACAGTGAGGTTTGAGGGCAGACCTGAGGAATTAGGGGAATTAAGCATGTGGCTGTTTCAGGCAGAGGAAGAGCAATTGCAAAGGCCCTGAGGCAGGAGCTTATTTTCCTAGTAAGGGAGAGTGTTAGGAGAGGAGGTCACAAGGAGATGATTAGGGATGCCTTGAGGTTCAGGTAAGAGTTTTGTATTTTATACTGAGAAACATGGGAAACCATTGTGGAAGTTTGAGAACTTACTTTGGCTGCTGGTTGAGAATAATGGAGCAAGGTTGGGAAGTGAGGAGACCAGTTGGAAGGCTACTGCCATAGTACAGGTGGGGGATGACAGCACTGGGTACCAGGTTAGTAGTAGTGGTGGAAATGGTGCAAAGTGGCCAGATTTGGTACCTCTGTTGAAGGTAGAACCAACGGAATCCGAGAATGAATTGGATGTGGGGTCTGAGAGAAAGAGAAGAGTCAAGGGAGGTGGCATGGTTTTGGGTCTAAGTAATTGAAAGGATGGAGGAGTTGCCATTCCTGCTGAGACGGGCAGGTAGAGGGAGGAACACGGGCAGTTCCTCGGCCATGGAAGGTCTGGCTAAGCACTTTATATGAAGAATACTGAAACTGACTTAGCTACTTTTTCGAACTCACTCTGCAGAGGAGTGATGCGTTCATTTGTGTTACCTTTATTTTACTCACGGTCATTTAGAATAATGATTTGAAAATGTTGCTGTGTGCCAAATGCTCGTCTTGACCCAGGAGCCCCTCCCTCCCCCCGTGTGTGGACTACTCTCGTCTCCAGACTTCCTCTCACTTCCTCATGCCTTTGCAGCACCTTTTCCCTAGCTGGACTGGTGACAGGAATCTGGTTGTCTTCTGCACCCTGGCAGTTTTAAATAACTAGCAGTTCTTACATTTTCTTCCTGGGCACGCTGACAGCGGTTGGGTGTCCTGGACATCCGTGTTTCGATAACTGTAATCTCCGAGTCTCTGTCCTGTGAAGCCCATTGCCGGCCGTGCATTTACCTCAGACTGTGGACTTGGAGCCTTGAAGACGCGAGAGGTCTCTTAGTTTCAGGCAGACCTGGTGTGGGGGATGTGCTAAGGCTCTCAGGCTACAAAGGGACAATTTAAAACTTGGCAAGTAAAACCGGCCTAAATGCGGATGTGTTTTATGCTTAGCATCATAAAATTGATTCAGAACAGCCTGATATGCGGCAGAAGAAACCTTTATTAAACATTATAGAGGTCATTGCTTTTGTCTTCCTGATACCTCTTCCCTCTCCTTTCTTCTGTGACCCACATTGAGCCCATTGTAGAACCCGCCCCCTGGCTTCAGTGATAGGCCCATGGAGGGGAACATGACCTCCAACAGGCCAATCAGAGGCGTAAAGACCTTTCTCTAGTGGGAAGTCATTGAGAGTGAAAACCCAGAACCGGTTGCAGCCAGGTTTTCAGCCTCCTGGGAAAAGTGGCCTGAGAGGAAGAGACTAGAGGCGAATGAGAGAGAGCCCTGATGGTGCTTTCGACATCCTATCTGATGCTGGCTCCATTGTGCCCCTTTTATTGTTTGGTACAGGAACTGAGAAAATTCCCTTATTGCTTCATGCGGTCCTGCTGGTTTTCTGTCATTTACAACCACAGGAGCCCAGATACCCCTACTATGAGCAGGGAATCAAGAAGGAACACAAAAATGACTAACTCATAGCCTTGCCTCCAGGTATTTATAATGTAATAGTTTGATTTCAAAACTAGTGAGTATGGTAAAATAGTTGGTAAGGTCTACCTTTGACAAATCAATAGTATATTTTTAAAATGTGAAGATAGTGTATTTTATAAAAATATACAATTTTTTCATTGGGTTAATTTATCCAACATATATCACTTGAATATTAGCTTTCTCCATGACTGGCATATTTCCTTTTTGATAATTTGCTGAGGAGCAAGGCTGCTTGTTAATGAATTTTTGTCTACTATTAAAATCGCCCTCATCCTTTGAGGTCCATTTCCAAAGCCACCTGCACCTCTGGAGTTCATTATTCCCTCTTTTGTGCTTACACAACCCTTGCTGTTTCTGTATGGTGGCACCAGTCATTATGCTTTGAATGCTTGTGAAACCCTCACTCTTCTGTTGATTAGAAACTTTTATGCCAGAGACTGTTGTGTCTCTGTTTCCCTTTGCAGGGAACAGTTCCCTGAACATAGTAGGTGATCAGTAAATGCTTGTTGAATTAAGTCAATTAGTAGCACTGGTTTTGCTAATAACTTTTGTAGTAAACTTACAAACTACTTTTATGTAAAACTGCATGTAAAAGTTGGTTGTATGATTTGCAGCACTTATTATGAGTATAACTGATAATGCTAATGGAAATGTATGATCTTAAAAGGCATTAGATATTTAGCTATAGAAGTGTATTAGTAGGAAAGGGAAAACTTACAAGATTTTTACATGAAAATAAACCAGAAGGTTGGTTGGTAGGTACCAGGTGAACATACCTGTGGTCACAAGAAGAGAGTGTTGGAGACACTGATTGTTAGAGAGTTGACCGTGAGAAAGCATCTCTCCAATCCTATGCCAGGTGAGTCCTAAGAATTCAAGTCCTGTTCTCATGGAGTAAACCTGATCTTCTTAATTCTCCCCAGATGTTAGTAGGCAGGAAGAGGCGGAGGGAGAGCTCAGTGAAGGAGAACACTGGTATGGAAACTCTTCAGAGACTCCGTCAGAAGCATCCTATGGGGAAGTCCAGGAGAACTATAAGTTGTCTCTGGAGGACCGGATCCAGGAGCAGTCCACGTCCCCGGACACCTCCTTGGGAAGCACGACTCCCAGCAGCCACACGTTGGAGCTGGTGGCACTGGACAGTGAGGTCCTGCGAGACTCACTGCAGTGTCAAGATCACCTTTCCCCGGGAGTGTCTTCTTTGTGTGACGATGACCCAGGCTCCAACAAGCCCCTGAGCAGCAATTTGAGGCGGCTGCTGGAGGCTGGTTCCCTCAAACTCGATGCTGCAGCCACGGCTAATGGCAGAGTGGAGTCCCCCGTAAACGTTGGCTCGAACCTCTCCTTTTCCCCGCCTTCCCACCACGCCCAGCAGCTCAGTGTTCTGGCCAGGAAGTTGGCCGAGAAGCAGGAACAGAATGACCAATACACTCCAAGTAACCGTTTTATATGGAATCAAGGTAAGTGGTTGCCAAACTCAACCACCACCTGCAGCTTGTCTCCGGATTCAGCCATCCTAAAACTGAAAGCTGCAGCCAATGCCGTTCTGCAGGACAAATCTCTCACCAGGACTGAGGAGACCATGCGATTTGAGTCCTTTTCCTCCCCTTTTAGCTCCCAGTCTGCCAGTTCTACCTTGGCCGCTTTGTCCAAGAAGGTCAGTGAAAGAAGTTTGACTCCTGGTCAGGAGCACCCTCCACCGGCCAGCTCCTTCCTTTCCCTGGCTTCTATGACCTCCTCAGCGGCCCTTCTGAAGGAGGTGGCCGCAAGGGCTGCGGGCAGTCTTCTGGCTGAGAAATCATCGCTGCTGCCTGAGGACCCTCTACCGCCCCCGCCTTCAGAGAAGAAACCAGAAAAAGTCACTCCGCCACCTCCACCGCCACCTCCACCACCTCCACCACCACCACCACAATCCCTGGAATTATTATTACTCCCAGTTCCTAAGGGAAGAGTTTCTAAACCCTCCAATTCAGGTATGGCATCTTTTCTTTCAATCATCGTGTAACTTAATGGTCCTTTCTTTCTCCTTCTTCCAAGCCTCAGAAGAGGAAAGTGGAAAGCCTTTCCAGTGTCCAATATGTGGTTTGGTTATTAAAAGGAAGAGTTACTGGAAGCGGCACATGGTGATTCACACAGGTTTAAAAAGTCATCAGTGTCCGCTCTGTCCATTCCGGTGTGCTCGCAAGGACAATCTCAAATCCCACATGAAGGTAAGCCACCTACCGACTGCACCTCCTGGAGATGGCTAGCTCATTCTTCTTGCTTCTCCGTCAGGTTCATCAGCACCAGGATCGGGGAGAGACCTTTCAGTGCCAGCTGTGCCCTTTTACTTCCTCACGCCACTTCAGCCTGAAACTCCACATGCGTTGCCATCAGCACTTCCTGAGGACAGAAGCCAAGGTGAAGGAGGAGATCCCAGACCCAGATGTCAAGGGATCTCCCCACCTCAGTGACAGTGCCTGCCTGGGGCAGCAAAGGGAAGGAGGAGGGACAGAGCTAGTGGGGACCATGATGACGTCTAACACTCCAGAGAGGACTAGCCAGGGAGGGGCTGGCGTCTCGCCTTTGCTGGTGAAGGAGGAACCCAAGGAAGATAACGGCCTGCCCACCTCCTTTACTTTGAATGCTGCCGACAGGCCCGCCAACCACACAAAGCTGAAAGACCCCTCCGAGTATGTGGCCAACAGTGCGTCAGCATTGTTCAGCCAGGACATCTCTGTTAAGATGGCGTCTGATTTTCTCATGAAGCTGTCAGGTACTTGAATAGGGTTGTATTCTCTCTCTCTCTGTATATATAATCCCTTTTTTTCTTTTGACAGCTGCAAATCAGAAGGAGCCCATGAATCTTAATTTTAAAGTGAAAGAGGAGCCTAAGGAAGGGGAGTCCCTAAGCACGACTTTGCCTCGGTCCAGCTATGTGTTCAGCCCGGAATCTGAAGTGTCAGCCCCAGGCGTCTCTGAGGACGCACTAAAGCCCCAGGAAGGGAAGGGAAGTGTGCTAAGGCGGGATGTGTCAGTCAAAGCAGCCTCTGAACTTCTCATGAAACTCTCAGGTACTTGATTTATTCTAAAATATTCACATTCTGTTTTTGTTTCTCTTCATTCACCTACTTGCAGCGGAAAGCTACAAGGAAACACAGATGGTGAAGATTAAAGAGGAACCCATGGAGGTTGACATCCAGGACTCCCATGTCTCGATATCACCCAGCCGGAATGTTGGCTACAGCACTTTAATCGGGCGAGAGAAAACCGAACCCTTACAGAAGATGCCAGAGGGCAGAGTACCCCCAGAGAGAAACCTCTTCAGTCAGGATATCTCTGTGAAAATGGCTTCCGAGCTCCTCTTTCAACTGTCAGGTATGTTTATGCACAGGAAAATGTCAATTATTAGAGGTGTATGTTTCATTCTTTCTCCTTACAGAAAAAGTGAGCAAAGAGCACAATCATACAAAAGAAAACACCATCCGGACCACGACCAGGTAGGCGACTTTGTGTGGGTTCCTCCAGAACATACTAAACTTCACTCCCCCTCCCCCACCCCAGCCCTTTCTTTTCAGAAGACACATTTAGACAATCACCATTCACCTCCAATTCAAAAGAACTGCTGCCCAGTGACTCCGTGCTGCACGGAAGAATATCAGCTCCAGGTATGGAAACATTGTTGGCTTTGCTTCTACTGATTTCTCATGATGCTTTGTTCTTTTGACCCAGAAACAGAAAAGATAGTCCTAGAGGCAGGAAATGGATTACCATCCTGGAAATTCAATGACCAGCTTTTTCCCTGTGACGTGTGTGGGAAAGTGTTTGGCCGACAGCAGACATTGTCCCGACACCTCTCGCTGCACACAGGTGAGTGAGTAGGGCCTGGGCTGTCAGCCCTCATTTGGGCTTTTTCCTGTTCCTTCTCCCCCAGAGGAAAGAAAATACAAATGCCACTTGTGCCCCTATGCTGCTAAGTGCCGTGCAAATCTGAACCAGCACTTGACCGTCCATTCCGTGAAGCTGGTGAGTACAGACACCGAGGACATTGTCAGCGCCGTCACCTCTGAAGGCAGTGATGGGAAGAAACATCCTTATTATTACAGGTGAGTTGCAGATGGAACATGCTAGTCCGCCTCTCCCCCTCTTTTCTTTTACCCTTTCATGTAGTTGTCACGTGTGTGGATTTGAGACCGAGCTCAATGTCCAGTTTGTCAGCCACATGTCACTCCACGTGGACAAGGAGCAGTGGATGTTTTCGATCTGCTGCACTGCCTGCGACTTCGTCACCATGGAGGAAGCAGAGATAAAGACTCACATTGGCACCAAGCACACAGGTGACCATTCCTGTCTGTCCTTCTCACACTCCTTAACAGACTGGGTTATTTGCTTATTTTTCAGGGGAAGACAGGAAGACCCCCAGCGAATCAAATAGCCCCTCTTCATCCTCCCTCTCAGCTCTGAGTGATTCAGCCAACAGCAAAGATGATTCAGATGGCTCCCAGAAAAACAAGGGCGGGAACAATCTGCTGGTCATCTCTGTCATGCCTGGGAGCCAGCCCTCACTGAACAGTGAGGAAAAGCCAGAGAAAGGTAAGGAGGAGGTGGGTGTGAGCCTGCTCAACTGCACCTCTATACCCAGCTTCGGTCCTTGCAGGGTTCGAATGTGTTTTTTGCAACTTTGTCTGCAAGACGAAGAACATGTTTGAGCGTCATCTGCAGATACACCTCATCACCCGGATGTTTGAGTGTGATGTGTGCCACAAGTTCATGAAGACCCCCGAACAGCTGCTGGAGCATAAGAAATGCCACACTGTCCCCACCGGTGGGCTCAAGTAAGGAAAGCAAGTACAGAACCTTTTACTGCCTGAACCTCCCTTGCGTTGCTTTCCCCGGCAGGTGCCCATTCTGCATTTATTCCACCAACCGCCCCGCTGCCATGGAGTGCCACCTCAAGACCCACTACAAGATGGAGTACAAGTGCCGGATCTGCCAGACGGTGAAGGCCAACCAGCTGGAGCTGGAGACGCACACCCGGGAGCACCGCCTGGGCAACCACTACAAGTGCGACCAGTGCGGCTACCTGTCCAAGACCGCCAACAAGCTCATCGAGCACGTGCGCGTCCACACCGGGGAGCGGCCCTTCCACTGTGACCAGTGCAGCTACAGCTGCAAGCGCAAGGACAATCTCAACCTGCACAAGAAGCTGAAGCACGCCCCACGCCAGACCTTCAGCTGCGAAGAGTGCCTGTTCAAGACCACACACCCTTTCGTCTTCAGCCGCCACGTCAAGAAGCACCAGAGTGGGGACTGCCCCGAGGAGGACAAGAAGGGCCTGTGTCCAGCCCCCAAGGAACCGGCCGGCCCGGGGGCCCCGCTCCTGGTGGTCGGGAGCTCCCGGAATCTCCTGTCTCCCCTGTCAGTTATGTCTGCCTCCCAGGCTCTGCAGACCGTGGCCCTGTCGGCAGCCCACGGCAGCAGCTCAGAGCCCAACCTGGCACTCAAGGCTTTGGCCTTCAACGGCTCCCCTTTGCGCTTTGACAAGTACCGGAACTCAGATTTTGCCCATCTCATTCCCTTGACAATGTTATACCCCAAGAACCACTTGGATCTCACATTCCACCCTCCCCGACCTCAGACTGCGCCTCCCAGCATCCCCTCACCCAAACACTCCTTCCTGGCCTATCTCGGACTGAGAGAAAGAGCAGAGACTGTCTGAGGGCAGCCATGTTCTGTACCAAAAACAGAGAGACAAAAGACAAAAAAAAAAAAAAAAACCACAAAACTTAAACACAACCCCAGCAGGTGTATGTTGCTGCAAAACCTACAGACCCCGATGGGTCTGGAACATGTGTACTGTATATCTTTAGTAAGGAATAGAAAATTGGCTCTGTGTGTATACCTATTGCATTGACCTGAAAGCTGCTTTATCCAATCTTCAGAGAGGTGACCTACTGCATACTTCTACCTTCAGAGGCATGCCTCCCCAGCCACCCACTCCCACTCTCAGCCCTTCTCCGTACTTTTCTCTGAAAGGAATCTTGTCTTGTTAAACCCTAAAGAGAGTGTCCTTAATAGCAATCAGCACTTGTAAGCTTATATACTGGTGCATTTGGTTTTCTGTTGGGTGAATGCGGTGTGTGGGCGTTTGTGGATTCTGAAAGAGAAAGCCGTGTGTCGTGTGCCATGACATTTCTATTGCACATTCTTTGTACTGGCTTCTTTAACAGCGATGAACGTTCTTTTCCCTCCTGGGTTGTTCATCCACGACAGTCTCTCCCTGTGCTCCTTCATCACCTTTCCCTCTCTCTTTGATGGCTACAGAGTGGTAGGGCCTGGTGCTTAGTCGATGAAGGAATGGTAGCCATCTACAGTGCTGCTGGAGATTTCCGCCAGAGCGCTGGAGACCTTGCGCTCAGATCTTCTCTGGTGATGAAGAGGCGAGGAATCAAGTGACTGATCTGGAAGAAATATCTCGCAGCACTGCAGCTAACATCACAGAACTTAAGTGTGTTTTGTGTGTGTGCCCACACGTAGACAAATGTGTACGGTGCACACACACAGTGCATCATTTTTTAAGGGCAGATTATATATATATATGAGATGTATTAATTCAGTGGTTACCATTTGTTTGCAGGAAAAAGAAATGTATGGGTGAAAAAATTTATGGTTGATAAATCCAGCCAAGGAGATTAAAAGGGGTTTGGATAAATTCTGGGTATAAATGCTCAGACTAAAAAAAAGAAATGGCAGTTTTGCACAGTGCTATGGTCTTGCACTAGTTTTTGTTTCTCATCTGAAAAAAAAAAAGTAAAATAAAAGGAAGAAAATGTACCTTTTTTATGGAATGAGTAGACTGTATGTTTGAAGATTTAGCCACAACCTCTTTGACATATAATGACGCAACAAAAAGGTGCTGTTTAGTCCTATGGTTCAGTTTATGCCCCTGACAAGTTTCCATTGTGTTTTGCCGATCTTCTGGCTAATCGTGGTATCCTCCATGTTATTAGTAATTCTGTATTCCATTTTGTTAACGCCTGGTAGATGTAACCTGCTAGGAGGCTAACTTTATACTTATTTAAAAGCTCTTATTTTGTGGTCATTAAAATGGCAATTTATGTGCAGCACTTTATTGCAGCAGGAAGCAGGTGTGGGTTGGTTGTAAAGCTCTTTGCTAATCTTAAAAAGTAATGGGTGATTTAAAAAGAAAAAAGGAAAAAAATCTTTGGCTGAATATGTTCATTGCTTGTATTTTTAAAACAACAGAATTTCCAGTATGAAACAGGCTGAAAGAGCAGGAAGAAATGTTCTTTGTATAATAATGGGAAGTTTGGAATATAAAAGTTTATATATTATTTATCTATTGGAGAACTGGTGTACAGGAGGAACATTTTCTTACTGTGTTGCTGTTTTCCATCATGTGTTATCCTAAGAGTTGGGGTTTTTTAAAATCTGTTTCACCAGGGGAAAATAAAAGCATCCCTAATGTTCTTCCTCTAGTCAGTTTGCTTTGCTGAAAGCTCCCTGGAAATTAGTACAGTTCTACAGGAAGCCAGAAGACTGTACTGTCTGTCCACACCATGGTCTCCTCAGTCCCCTCCACGCCAGCCCCTCTTCCCCACACCTAGTAGGTGTGCTACACCTCCCTTTGCCAGTCATCCCGCCATGGATGGGGAGCCTACTTGGTGCCCTGGCAAACCTGTTTACACTAAGGAGATGCCCACAGGGAGCGGGAAGCTCCCAAACCCTCAGTCATTCTCCAGCAGAGACCTTTGCTCTTGGCCAGGTTTGAAACGATGTTCAACCTCGCCACGTCAATGTCTCAGTAAAAGACACTATAGATAGTTATGGACAATACACTCCAAGAATACTGGGCTTATGGGTGGGTTGGTTTTTTGTTTTGTTTTGTTTTGTTTTCAAGTCATGTCTTTATCCCCATATAATGGAGAATGTGCCACTTGGCTAATAATGTGTTTTCAAAACTACAAGTTCAGTGATGACAGGAAAGAGGGCTAAAGTAGTCCCACAGAGGCTGGTAGAAAAGGCGAATCACACTTAAGCACCAGCAGGTTAAAAACCTGAAAGGGTGGCCCTGACAATTCAGACTATAGGTTTTACAGCATGCCACTTGTGCAATAGGAGGTCTAGGGTTGAAACTTTCAAGAACGAGAGGAGGTGAAGGAAGGAGACGTTTACTGCTCAAATGCCATGCATTTCACTGCTTGCCACTGAACTTGTATTTGAATGACTTAGTAATGCTTAATATAATTGGGCAACTTTTTTAGCACTTTGGAAAGAGTCATCAATCTTTCTGGTAAATTATAAAAGTTTTCTGAGTGAGAAAAGGTGTGTTTGGAGTTTGTTTGACTTTTTATATTATTATTGTTATTAATAAAGAAAAAAATCTACAGCATTTTTCAGACTCCACCCTAGAAAATATGTACCCCTGAATTTGGTTTGCAGTTTGATACTCAGGGAAGGATGTATTCCATAGATATCCTTTCCGTATAAAACACTAACATCTTTGAGAAATTCACCTACCAACTAACTTCAATTGTTGTCACTATGCATTCTTCAATGAAAACTAGCTTATTTTTCCATATAGTAATGCAGTTAGGGTTCTCAGCACTTTCTTTCTTCTATCCTTTTTTTAACTCTTCATATTATGTTCAGATGATCATACTGTCAAGGTTTGTGTACATTACTGAAAATTTGTATTGTATAAAGCTTTTTGCATTACGAGGCTGTACAGGGTCATTTTGACAGTAACTGGTATATTCCTTTGCATCTTATGTTGCATTGCCAATTTCTAGTGTATCCAGTTTGAAAGTATAATATACTCTAATTAAAAAAAAAAAAAGGTTGGCTATACTCTTGTTTCTTTTTCTTTTTTGGTTTGCCAT